CTCCACCTACGGGGCTCAAGTGATCCTCCCACCTTACATCCCAGGTAGCTGGGACTGCAGGCACCTGCCACCACACCCAGCTAGTTTTTGTATTTTTAGTGGAGACAGGGTTTCGGCATACTGCCCAGGCTGGTTTCTAACTCCTGTGCTCAATCGATCCGCCCACCTCAGCCTCCGGAAATGCTGGGATTGCAGGAGTGAACCATTACACCCGACTCTGGTTAATTTTTTTTTTTTTTGAGACGGAGTTTCACTCTTGTTGCCCACGTTGGAGTGCAATGCCACGATCTCAGCTCACCCCAACATCTGCCTCCCAGATTCAAGCGATTCTCCTGCCTCAGCCTCCTGAGTAGCTGGGATTACAGGCATGTGCCACCACGCCCGGTTAATTTTGTATTTTTGGTAGAGACAGGGTTTCTCCATGTTGGCCAGGGTGGTCTCGAACTCCCGACCTCAGGTAATCCACCCACCTCAGCCTCCCAAAGTGCTGAGATTATAGGCGTGAGCTACCGCACCCGGCCTGGTTAATTTTTATTTTATTTTATTTTATTTTATTTTTTTGAGGTGAGTCTCGCTCTGTTGCCCAGGCTGGAGTGCAGTGGCGCAATCTCAGCTCACTGCAAGCTCCACCTACCGGGTTCATGCCATTCTCTTGCCTCAGCCTCCCGAGTAGCTGGGACTACAGGCCCCCGCCACCAGGCCCGGCTAATTTTTTGTATTTTTAGTGGAGACGGGTTTCACCGTGTTAGCCAGGATGGTCTCGATCTCCTGACCTCGTGATCCGCCCACCTCAGCCTCCCAAAGTACTAGGATTATAGGTGTGAGCCTTTGCGCCCGGCCCTGGCCTGGTTAATTTTTATGCAATTTCAACTGGTCGTTTCTTGAGCACCTTCTAAATGCCAGGCTCTATGTGGCAAGTAGAGTGATCCTGTCAAAATGTACGTCAGATGACATCTGCTTTCTGCTAAAAACTTCAGTGGTTTTCCTTGTCACTTATAGCGAAAGCCACTGTTCTTCAAATGGGCTTTATGACTTGGGCCCCTTGTTAACTGTCTCTTCTCTTACCTTGTTTTTTTCCTCTCTCTCTGTGCTTCAGCCCCACTGGCCCTGTTGCAGTTTCTCCAACCCTCTGCCCCTACAAGAGCCATTGCATTTGCTATTCCCTTTGCAGGAATCATGTTCCCCCAGATGTGTGCATGGCCCAATCCCTGATATCTTTATTTAACTATTTCCTAATAATGCCTTTTTGTTGTTGTTGTTAATGCCTTTTTGTTGTTGTTGTTGTTATTTGTTTGTTTTGAGTTGGAGTCTTGCTCTGTCGCCAGGCTGGAATGCAATGGCGCGATCTTGGCTCACTGCAACCTCCGCCTCCCGGGTTCAAGCAATTCTCCTGCCTCAACCTCCCGAGTAGCTGGGACTAAAGGCGTGTGCCACCACGCCCAGCTAATTTTTGTATTTTTAGTAGAGACGGGGTTTCACCATGTTGGCCTGGCTGGTCTTGAACTCCTGACCTCGTGATCCACCTGCCTCGGTCTCCCAAAGTGCTGAGATTACAGCCGTGAACCACCACTCCCGGCCCCCCAACCCCCCCCTTTTTTTTTTAAATCACATACTAAATGTGTCATTTAGAACATATGCTTCAAGAGGTCAGGGTTTATGCTTCCTTTACTGCTATACTGCTGACCTGGAACAACATCCAGCACACAGTAGTAATCAATGTGTTTTTGAATGAATGAGTGGACACCTTACCCAGGATAATAATTCATGCTTATTGATAAAGGCAGACAAACCAGGGTTATAAGTTAGAACCCAGAGGAAGCCTAGGGGTGGGAGGATTCAGGGTATCACAACTGTATCTGAGAATGAGGAGGTTGTAGGAGGAGGCCTTTCGGATAGCACCCCCTAGTTCTGCCCCTCATATCTGCTTCCTTGGTCTCTCCTGATTACTTGCTGTTTCTTTTCTTTTTTTGGAGCATCTCACAGATACGTTTATTCATACCACAAAGTAAACACTATTCAGGTATGTAGTGATGTTCCACGTTCCTGTCTAATCCTTTTTCTTACTGCAACTTTGGCCTCCTCAGTCTGCAGATCTCCAGGGGAGCCCACCAGCCTAGTCAACATGGCCTCGGAAGACATTGCCAAGCTGGCAGAGACACTTGCCAAGACTCAGGTGGCCGGGGGACAGCTGAGTTTCAAAGGCAAGAGCCTCAAACTCAACACTGCAGAAGATGGTGAGTTTCTGGAAGTTGTGCACTGGTGTGTCAGCCTAAGGTTCTGCTCTTTGGTCCCTGGCAGCTAAAGATGTGATTAAAGAGATTGAAGACTTTGACAGCTTGGAGGCTCTGCGTCTGGAAGGCAACACAGTGGGCGTGGAAGCAGCCAGGGTCATCGCCAAGGCCTTAGAGAAGAAGTCGGAGTTGAAGGTGAGCAGAGTGGGGCGAGTAGGCCCAGGCTGTCCCGCTAACTCTTCTCTTCTTTCCGTTGCAGCGCTGCCACTGGAGTGACATGTTCACGGGAAGGCTGCGGACCGAGATCCCACCAGCCCTGGTAAGCGAACTAGCCGCTCTTCCCCTCCACGCATGAAACTGACACGAGCTTCCTCTGTGCCCAGATCTCACTAGGGGAAGGACTCATCACAGCTGGGGCTCAGCTGGTGGAGCTGGACTTAAGCGACAACGCATTCGGGCCCGACGGTGTGCAAGGCTTCGAGGCCCTGCTCAAGAGCTCAGCCTGCTTCACCCTGCAGGAACTCAAGCTCAACAACTGTGGCATGGGCATTGGCGGCGGCAAGGTGGGTGTGGCAGCCCCCTCCCCGCAGAGTCCCCATGACCAGGGCCCCTTGCCTTTCCCCACAGATCCTGGCTGCAGCTCTGACCGAATGTCACCGGAAATCCAGTGCCCAAGGCAAGCCTCTGGCCCTGAAGGTCTTTGTGGCTGGCAGAAACCGTCTGGAGAATGATGGCGCCACTGCCTTGGCAGAAGCTTTTAGGGTGAGTGGTTTCTGTCCATCCTGCCCCTGCAGGGCCCCCTCCACTCTCTGCCTCCTCTTCACAGGTCATCGGGACCCTGGAGGAGGTCCACATGCCACAGAATGGGATCAACCACCCTGGCATCACTGCCCTGGCCCAGGCTTTCGCTGTCAACCCCCTGCTGCGGGTCATCAACCTGAATGACAACACCTTCACTGAGAAGGGCGCCGTGGCCATGGCCGAGGTGAGGCGAGTGTGGCAGAGCCAGTTGGGCCCCCTCACTCTGGACCCTTGCTTCCCCCTCACAGACCTTGAAGACCTTGCGGCAGGTGGAGGTGATTAATTTTGGGGACTGCCTGGTGCGCTCCAAGGGTGCAGTTGCCATTGCAGATGCCATCCGCGGCGGCCTGCCCAAGCTAAAGGTGCCAGCCTGGACGCCTGACGTCCTCCCTCTTGCCTGCCTCCAACCCTTCCTCTTATTTTCAGGAGCTGAACTTGTCATTCTGTGAAATCAAGAGGGATGCTGCCCTGGCTGTTGCTGAGGCCATGGCAGACAAAGCTGAGCTGGAGAAGCTGGACCTGAATGGTAGTCGGATGGGGGAGGCCTCTGCACAGGTCCCGGCTGACTGCTCTTCCCTCCCCTTGAGCAGGCAACACCCTGGGAGAAGAAGGCTGTGAACAGCTTCAGGAGGTGCTGGAGGGCTTCAACATGGCCAAGGTGCTGGCGTCCCTCAGGTAGGGAACTCGGGGTGGCCCCAGAGGTCGGGAGAGGATCTGCTTCAGCCAGCTCTTTCTGCAGTGATGACGAGGACGAGGAGGAGGAGGAGGAAGGAGAAGAGGAAGAAGAGGAAGCAGAAGAAGAGGAGGAGGAAGATGAGGAAGAGGAGGAAGAAGAGGAGGAGGAGGAGGAAGAAGAGCCTCAGCAGCGAGGGCAGGGAGAGAAGTCAGCCACGCCCTCACGGAAGATTCTGGACCCTAACACTGGGGTGAGTTTCTATCATCTGCCACAATCAGAGCCTTCTCCAGAGCCTCTGTGCCCCTACTTCCCAGGAGCCAGCTCCCGTGCTGTCCTCCCCACCTCCTGCAGACGTCTCCACCTTCCTGGCTTTTCCCTCTCCAGAGAAGCTGCTGCGCCTAGGGCCCAAGAGCTCCGTGCTGATAGCCCAGCAGGTAATAACCACCCCTCGACCCCCACGCTGTACCACAGGCCAACCATTGTCTCTTTTGTCCTCAGACTGACACGTCTGACCCCGAGAAGGTGGTCTCTGCCTTCCTAAAGGTGTCATCTGTGTTCAAGGACGAAGCTACTGTGAGGATGGCAGTGCAGGATGCAGTAGGTAATGTGGGCTGGGTGAGACCTGGGTGCCCTAGCAGCCTGCCCCTGCTGCTTCTGCCCTACAGATGCCCTGATGCAGAAGGCTTTCAACTCCTCGTCCTTCAACTCCAACACCTTCCTCACCAGGCTGCTCGTGCACATGGGTCTGCTCAAGGTGAGGCCGGAAGGAACAGCAGGCCCGGGAGGGCTCACCCCGCTTTTCGCTGTGTTCCTCTCAGAGTGAAGACAAGGTCAAGGCCATTGCCAACCTGTACGGCCCCCTGATGGCGCTGAACCACATGGTGCAGCAGGACTATTTCCCCAAGGCCCTTGCACCCCTGCTGCTGGCGTTCGTGACCAAGTGAGTGTGGCCTTGTCCTTCTGCCGGTGCCTCCACCGACCTGCTGACCCCTCTTTCCCCGCAGGCCCAACAGCGCCCTGGAATCCTGCTCCTTCGCCCGCCACAGTCTGCTGCAGACGCTGTACAAGGTCTAGACTCAAAGCCTCTCCCATCCCTTGGCCTGGACCAGTGAGCTGGGGAGGGACTCGGATGAACTGAGGCGCAGCCTACGCCATTGCCTTGGACAGGACTCTGGCCACAGGCAGGGCGGGTCTGTGTCCCATGTGTCCTGTCAGTCCCCTGAGTATGTGTGTGGGTGTGGCGCATGTGCAGGTCTGTGCCTCCTGTCGGGATTTGGGTTTTAACGTCTTCTGCTGGCCCAGCCCTGCTCTGTTGTGGGGAGTTGGCCCCCAGGGGAAAGGGCTGTGAGCTGCTCCGCCATTAAACTCACCTCCACCTGAGGGCGCTCTGCTGATCTCCGCCTGGGCCCTGATGGCCGTCCCCACCCACCTGCCTTCCGGCCCGGCTCCCTGGCGGAGCCAGAACCCAGGGAGTTGCCCGCGTGCTGTCCTTCCCCTCTGTGTTGTGATTGGGTTGTTTCCTGCCCTGCCTGGGGCTGCTTCTCGTCACCAAGCCCTGGTCCTGCGGCAGCTGTCACCCCTACCATCCATACCACTGTGCTGACCGCTCAGCCTGAAGAGCAGAGAATGCCATGGGTGGGACTGTGGGGGTCGGATCGTGGGGTTGTTGGCAGAGGGCAACCCTGGGCCCCACACCGTGTGGACAGGCAGACACCAGATTGTCCAGGAGCAGGAGCTGCTGGGACTGCGCTGGCCCCGGACCTAGTGGGCCTTCTCCTGGCTGCTGAGATGTCGTCTGTGACTGGCCTGGCTGGAGGGGGAGTGTTGACAACCCAAAGCTGTTCTCCAGTCTGGGGAGGGAGAGGCAGGGTCCCCAATGTCCGAGCTGCATCTGGACGCTGCTCTTAAAGGACCTCCTGGGGCAGGGGAGCGGTAGGGTCTGGACTGGGCAGATGCTGTATGACCTCCCTGAGCACCCGTGACTGCCCCATGCTTTCCCCTTTGTGCTCTGTGTGTGTCTGGGCTGTGCCCGGGGGCTTCACAAATAAAGTCGTGTGGCAGCTTCAGAGACTCAGAAACTCTCACTGAAAGCGGGATAGTCTCGGGGGCCGTTGTACGTGGAGTCCCACCTCGGCAGAGCATGCGGCCCCGCAGCAGTCTGTGGGGCAGTCAGCCCTGCAGAAGGGCCCGGCCTCGGCCTCAGGCCACTACCTGGGAAGTGGCAGTCCTGAGTGGGGGCCCATTTTCCTGCCTGGCCACACCTCACCCAGCACCCTGCCTTTGGGCTGCAGCTCGCTTGGCTTCTGCGTTGCTCCTTCACTATGGAAGCCACCTCCCTTGGGATCCTTTGCTCCACTGCCACATATGTGAGGACAGCCCAGCCAACCTTCCTTACCTCCTACCCTACACCATGTATGTGCTTTGGGAGCCCATGTCCCCCACAAACGGCCTCCAAGAAGTCCCTCCAAGGTTTCTTAGAGGGCAATATTTTCTCATTGGCAGTCGGCCACGTAGGTGACCAGGTGGCAGAGGATACTGCTGGCCCTGTCCCCTGTCTTCTGTGTGAGTTGATACGGTAGGGGGTGGGTGTGGGGCTGGCATTAAGTTCTGATGCCAGCTACAACGTGGATGAACTTTGAAAACATGTTAAATGAAATAAGCCAGACACAAAAGGACAAATATGATTCCATTTAGATGAGGCATCTAGAATAAGCAAATTCAGAGACAAGAAGGTAGAGGTTGCCAGGGCTAGGGGAAGGGTGGAATAGGGAGTGAGGCTGCAAACAGATTCTCTGGGATGATGAAGATGTTCTGGAAATGGAGAGTGGTGATGGTTGCATAACATTGTGAATGTACTTAATGCACTGAATTGTACACATAAAAATGGTTAAAATGATAGATTTCATGTATTAATATATTTTACCTCAGTT